GAGACTGGTGAATCAATGCCCAGTGCCTCACCATACTCCCCCAGTGTATGCTCAATAGTTCGTTGAACTGTGGAGATAAGTTGGTGGGTAGGGTCTCAGAAGAATGAGAGAGGACAGGAGACACAGATTAGATGTTTAGTTTCATATTAGACTGGCTCCTCTGAGCCAGAAGTCGAGGATGAGTGAACCCGCAGTGGGAGTGAGATGACATTCTTTGTCAGCTGAGTAACCCACTTAGTGAAGGAGGTTCACGGAGTTGGAAAATCGGTAGGGGGAACGGAACGAGGCAGTGGGCTCCCATGTTAGGTTGAAAGGCAGGTGTTGGCTTGAAGCCAGTTACTGTTTACACCGCAGCTCAGCAGCTTGGAAACTGGAGCAGGAGGTGTGGCTGGGCTTACCCAACGCTGGGATTTGAGCCCAGGGTGCCTACTCCATTGCCTGGCCTACAGTTCTCAGTAAATTGTATGAGGACTACAGAAAGTTATCTGTTTTCGCCTTTGTCTTCAAGCAGGCACGGTAATGCCCCCATTTTCCAGATGAGGCAATTGAGGCCAGAAACATTAGGGGACGGTGAAGCCTAAAGCAGATTTGTTAGGACAGGCCGGCCCAAACGCACCAGGAGCGCCCCTCACTCTGGAGAGGCCACCGACTGGACAGCGTCTGCCTGTATCGCCTATCTCCAGCAAATCAGGCGCCTGGAAGAGGATCCCCGGTGGGTCTCACGGAGGGCGGCTCCGGCTTCAACCCCGCCGTTCCCAGCAGGCCATGCGGCTGCCCTCCAGACGCCCGCGTGGGCACGAGTCAGGGGTCCAGTGTTGCTAGTAATAAAAGATCAACATCCGGGCCTCGTAACTCACAACCTCCAGCGAATGCCAAGAAGGCCCCAGGGCCCTGGCGCCCCGGCAACCGCCCACGTCCGGGGGCCAGGCCTGCCCCCGCCCGCGCTGATTGGAGGGCAGCGAAAGCGCCGTCCAGCGATTGGTAGGTGGTGTCACAAAGGGGCGGGGCGCGGCGGCAGCGGAGCGTTGTCGGCCAGTGCCTTCCGTGAAGTTGCTCGCCGGGTCGTTGGGCCCTGTCGACCTGTAGGCGGGCGAGCGAGCCAGCGGACAAGACTGCGGGTGAGGCTGAGCTAGCGAGCGGCCGGCAGGGGGGGCGCCCGGGCTGCGAGCCGCTGAGCCCAGCCGCGCTGCCGCCGCCGGCCGTCGTGGGGCCGGAATGGCGCAAGGCCGGAGTGGCGCGGGCGCTCGGCGCTGGGCTGCCGGGTAGAGTCCTGTCCCCGCCCCTCGCCTTGCGGCCTGACGCCGGCCGCTGCTGCCCGGGGACCGGAGCGGCGGGCCGCCTTTGCCCAGGACACACGCTCTGGCGTTTGTTCCTTTGGGCGTGACGCCAGCTTCAACGGGTACGCGGCTTTCCCGACGGGTGCTGATCTCCGAGTCGCTGTTGTCACGCGGACTGCTGTCCTCCAGATTCAGGCCGGTGGGTCTGGGGAGCCCGGATTGGTCTTGGAGGAGCAACGGCTGCGCAGGTGACTCGGTGGCCTCAAGTGTGTAGGTACCTGGATGGCGCGAGGAGATGCTGGCTCTGAAATACTTCCCAATTCCGCTTGCAGATGAACTCCGGACTAGAGTTTAGGCTACAGACAAGTTAGGCGGTTGATGTGATTCTGTAGCTCGTATTTCGAACTTTAGGGATGTTTTGATGTATCAGTAAATGTAGATCTGTGTCACAGTTTTAATGGCAGCTTCACATTCCGGATATCTTTATGTTGGGGAAAATGTTTCAAAGGTAACTGCTCTTCTGTAGCTAAGCTTCTTTAGTAGGCTTGTTAAAAAAATTCTTGTTTTTTTAGGTACAAAACTCAAAACATGAACAACAATATATATTACCAATCTTCAAACCTGGTTTGCCTAGAACTGGAATACAGTTGCCTGCGACATATTTTAGAAGAACTAGAAAAGTCAAAGTAATGGATAACAGAAAAGAGCCTCCATTCTTCAATGATGATAACATGGGACCATTTTACTACAGACTTCATTTCTGTGATACCATGGAGCTCTTCATTGAAACATTAACTGGAACATGTTTTGAGCTGAGAGTTTCACCTTTTGAAACTGTTATTTCTGTGAAAGCAAAAATTCGAAGATTGGAAGGTACTCATCTTTCTTTGTTTTTAGGATATGAATTAACACTTTTTTTTAATAACTTTCCCTTAAGGTATTCCCATCTGTCGACAACACTTAATTTGGAATAACATGGAACTTGAAAATGATTATTGCTTGAATGATTACAAGTGAGTGTAATTGCATATTGGCTGTTTTGTAGTTATGATTTATTTTTGTGTTAACTATCCACAGCATTTCAGAAGGGTGTACCTTGAAGCTAGTTTTGGCTATGCGTGGCGGACCTATAAATACTAGAAGAGGTAGGCATATATATATATTAAAGCAATTTGACATTGAAGACTTATTTCAATTTTCCATTTGTAGTTCCTACAGACGATCCACTTAGGAAGATGGCAGAGTACTTGGATTCCAGTCGAGTTGAGGTCTGGGAGAAGACCTCCTGCAGCAAACAAGTTACATTTTTGGTATACCAAGAAGGAGATCAATTGAATTTCTTTCCTGCAGTAGATAGGGGAGATGGCACTTTAACACCGTTATCTGACTCTTCAAAGAAAATAGATTTTCATTTGCATGTCCTACGGAGAAAAGGAGAACATCGTATGAGGTACTCCATAAACTTTTGTTTACCTTGTGTTGCACTGAGCAGGTATCAGAAAAATTTCAAGTAGTTATTGTTTTCTTTGCAGTGGTGGTTCTATGTATAATTCAGATACAGATGAGGATGAAGAAACTGAGCCTTCTTCTTCTGGGCAACAGATAATTGAAAATTCAATAACTATGAATAAGATGAAGCTGCTGAAGGCTAAGATGAAGAACATGAATCTCAGCAAAAAGGTGAAGCTGTTGGCATTTGACCAGGCTTATCTGTGTAAAGAAACTGTATATTCATTCCTTTTAGCCTAAGAAAGCTGTCAAGATAAAACCTCACCCACCTGTAGCTCCTCGACCTTCTAGTGGTTCCACTGCACCATCTCGCCACCGATTGTTAAGGGTCCTCCCCAACATTGGTCAATCTTGTTCACCTGCTTTTGGGAATGCATATCCGCCCGAAATCTCCAGGAATGGAATTTCAAGTTTGGCAACTCAACTCTCTGCTGAGAGATACATATCTTCTATCACTGGTGAATTTCTTAAGGAAGATAATAGCTGGGAGAATAACACACTGTCTCACTTCAGTAGCAACGTCAAACTACCTCCTCAGATACCCCATTTGGAGTTGGGAAATGACCAGGAGCTTGCTGACTCTGTTCTCCATCTTGGATCATCCCTGCCTAGGCAAACAAAACATTTTTTAGGAAACTTGCCATCTAGTAATGGGAACATTGTCTTACCTTCAGAAGAATGTGTAACCGAACAATCACTTCTACCTAAAGTGGGCTCACTGGCTTCATTTGCAGAAGGAAATGCTGATGAACAGAGCAGCGGCTTAGAAGGTGCGTGCAAAGTGAATCTGGAGTTGCTACTCACTAATGCTGACAAAGGGTTGAAAGCTCCAGAGCAGCATCTCAAGCATGTTGCAGGAGTGCTGAATGGGGAATCAGTAGAGACTTCAGTTCTTAACTACCGGGAATTAAGTCCTCACAAGAATAGACTCTTGTCACCTCTTCGCTGTTCTGCACCAATGTCGCTACATAATTCTCTGGTGAAACCAGAGAGACAGTCCAAATGTTTTGAGTTTGGGAAGCTACAGCCTTCTTCTTCTCAGTCACTGGATGTTCAAAACATAACTGATTCTTCTTTCTCTAGGACTACTTGCTTTCAAGGTGTTAAAGTTGATTCACTTGGGAAAAGATCTGATGTTATTTCCAAAGTTGAGGCTCGGGATATCACAGAAATGACTAACAAGGCTTCCAAAGAGCCTGTTGGTTGTGTAAATAATATCAGTTTTCTTGCCTCACTGGCCGGGAGCACAAGCAGAAATAGATTACAGAGCACACGTGGGGCAGGCAGGCTTCAGAACTCTGGAACTGGGCTGTCTACAAACCTCCAGCATTTTCAGGAAGAAAACTTTAGGAAAAGTTCTCCCCAGTTAGAACATACAGGAGTTTTTTTGGTCAGTATTTTCCTTTCAACATGCTCTAGTAGACCTCTATAGATGTTTTGTGTTTTAATTGTAGTCTACCCATGGTGTTGGAATGAATGGAAATAATGCAGCAGCAGGGAAAAGCGTAGGTAAGCTACAGATAATTTTGAAAACAATACAATGTGTTAATCAAGGTGTCCTTTCTCTAAACAGGAGAATGTACTACTCATCACCTCCCACCTGTGAAAGCCCCTCTTCAGACAAAGAAGAAAACAACAAATCATTGTTTTCTTTGTGGAAAGAAAACAGGACTGGCTAGTAGCTACGAATGCAGGCAGGTTGGCGAGCTGGAGAAGCTCAGATGCTAACTATTCACGTAAACTTTTTTTGTGCTTTAGATGTGGAAACAACTTCTGTGCATCTCATCGTTATGCAGAAACTCATGGCTGTACCTATGATTACAAGAGTGCAGGGAGGAGATACTTGCACGAGGCAAATCCTGTGGTTAATGCACCAAAGCTTCCAAAAATCTAACTCTTCCTCTACATCTTACTGTTCTGCCCGGGATTCGTATTATAATGACAGAAGAAATGTTGTTTAGACTATTATTTTTGTTCGACTCTAAAAGATTTGCCAAATAACAAAAGCATACAATGCATACTGTTGGAGAACAAGAATGCTACTGTATTTTACATCTTTATTTCTTGGTGAAACAAAAGTTTTAAAAGTAGTTTTAACAACTTTACACTGGAATGATTTAGCTTTGTTATTGCATGTCTTGTGTTAAGTGTTTTGTATATGATATTGCAGTTTTACTAGGCAAATCTTCAAAAGATGCACTTTAGGAAACGAAATATTTCCTAAATAACCAGGCTTCCACATTGTACAGAATGAGCAGTCATGTAATGAATGGCTCTACTCAGATTGACCATATGGGTTTTTTCTTTTTCTTTCTTTTATTCTTCTCCTTCTTTTTTTTTCAGAGGTGGGATGGGTGGAGATTTTTTAAAAATCCCACGTGTGAAAGTTTACTGGCTTTATTAGCAAGTTCCTTTTTACTTCAAGCTACTTTTTATAAAAAAGAACATTTTTCCAGTGTGGTTTTTAACAGATAATACATTTCTTCCACATTCAGATTAGTATTCGGACATGAATCCATTCTATAAAACACATCGTGTTCATGATAGTGTATATTTTACTACTTTTTGAATGTTAATTTTAAAATAGAAGATGTCCCACTTGCCATTAAATATAGAAGCCAACTTTTTACCTTTTGAAATATGGCTACATTTAAAACAAAATCTCACAGCTCGGTTTTTCTTATTTGTTGAGTGCTATTACCAGGAGAAATTCAAATAAATATTCAATTTCATTATGAATTTCATTATTTATTTATAATAGTTTTTCTTTTATAAATAATTTTTCTTTTATAAAACTATTTAATTAAATGAGTGATTTATTTTACGTGGATAAAATAACTATCAGTATAAAAATATTCTTTT